GGATGGTCCCTGTGGCCAGTCGGAAAGGTGAGAGACTCGGGCTTTGAAAACGATTCACATTCTGCCCTTTAACTTCAATGCCTTCCCTCCGGACTGCGCCGGAGCAGACGATTCAATGGACTCCTTTTGTATCCAGTTTATTGCTCAGAATCCCTAGGGTCTAGATTTGCTCTCAGAAGAAACGCGCCCCGCTGAGCTGCTCTGGGGGCTGCCCCTCCCGTCTCCCCATTCCTTTCTCCGGGCCGGGGAGGGCAGGGGAGGCAGCCACTGAGCCGATGTCGCTGGGGACCCGCACCAGGCACCACAGCCAGGCTCCAGAGCGGAGTCCCATAGGTGCGCTCCCAGCCCCCGTGTTGCGTCTGGAACGCAGTGGGAGTGGGCCCGGATCACCTTCCAATGACACCCGCATATACTCTGCAAACTGTGCAAAAGCCCTTGAAAAGTCCAGAGATGGGACAGAAGCCCCCAGCAGAACCCAGGCCGGAGCCCCGCGCACCTCGGATAAGGGGGTGGCGGAATGCACCCACCTGGTCCCTGAGGGCAGCACCCTTAGATTGCCCAGGCTGCCGCGGAGGAGGACGATCGCCGCGCGGGCTCCGCTCTCGCCGTCTGGGCCACCGGCGCGCACCCCTAGGAACTTCTCTGGCCGCGTGTAGACGCGGCGCGCGGCTGCCCCAGTCCCAGGGCGGAAGGAGCCGGCGCTGCTCAGCGCGCGCGGGTACGCAGCGGGCACCGCGGGACGCAGGTGCCCCTGGAGCCGCACGCGGGGCAGGTACAGAATCCAGTATGCAGAGGCAGAGGAGAGGGAAGAGAGCGGTGCGAGGAGCCCCGGGCCGCGCGACCCCGCCTTTTCCTCGCCCCAGGAGCTCCCAAAGGGAGCAAAACGCCCCCCACCCCCGCCCACCGCCGCGCCTCCGGGCCCCCTCGCCGCCGGCACACCGCGCTCTGATTGGCTGGCGCGATGGGTCCCTGGCACGCGCCTATGGATGTTGTTATAAGAATCCTCGCGTGCCGGCCCTCAGCTCCAGGAAGTCCGCCACAGCCCTCCCCAGCGCAGCGCGAGCGCGGGCCAGAGCGCAGCGGCCGCGGGCACTCCAGGGAGGCCCGGGGGCGGGCAGCCCGGCGGCCGCCTAGCTGCCCCCAGCCAGGGCCCCGGGAGGGAGGGGCTCGGACGGGCCTTAGAAACTCACCAAGAACTAACACGCGCAGCCCGGCAGTCCCGCTGCCCACTGCGGCGGCGAGCATGGACGCGGTGTTGCTGGAGCACTTCCCCGGGGGCCTAGACGCCTTTCCTTCTTCGTACTTCGACGAGGACGACTTCTTCACCGACCAGTCTTCACGGGACCCCCTGGAGGACGGCGATGAGCTGCTGGCGGACGAGCAGGCCGAGGTGGAGTTCCTTAGCCACCAGCTCCACGAGTACTGCTACCGCGACGGGGCGTGCCTGCTGCTGCAGCCCGCGCCCCCGGCCGCCCCGCTAGCGCTCGCCCCGCCGTCCTCGGGGGGCCTCGGTGAGCCAGACGACGGCGGCGGCGGCGGCTACTGCTGCGAGACGGGGGCGCCCCCAGGCGGCTTCCCCTACTCGCCCGGCTCGCCGCCCTCGTGCCTGGCCTACCCGTGCGCCGGGGCGGCAGTACTGTCTCCCGGGGCGCGGCTGCGCGGCCTGAGCGGAGCGGCGGCTGCGGCGGCGCGGCGCCGGCGGCGGGTGCGCTCCGAGGCGGAGCTGCAGCAGCTGCGGCAGGCGGCCAACGTGCGCGAGCGGCGGCGCATGCAGTCCATCAACGACGCCTTCGAGGGGCTGCGCTCGCACATCCCCACGCTGCCCTACGAGAAGCGCCTCTCCAAGGTGGACACGCTGCGCCTGGCCATCGGCTACATCAACTTCCTCAGCGAGCTCGTGCAGGCCGACCTGCCCTTGCGCGGCGGTGGCGCGGGCGGCTGCGGGGGGCCGGGCGGCGGCGGGCGCCTGGGCGGGGACAGCCCGGGCAGCCAGGCCCAGAAGGTCATCATCTGCCATCGGGGCACCCGTAAGTGCTTCCGCTTCCCAGCTCAGGGAGAATCACAGTCTGTTTTCTCTTCTCACCTGTCCAGGGTCCCCCTCCCCCAGCGACCCTGATTATGGCCTCCCTCCCCTAGCAGGACACTCTCTCTCATGGACTGATGAAAAACAACTCAAGGAACAAAATATTATCCGAACAGCCAAAGTCTGGACCCCAGAGGACCCCAGAAAACTCAACAGCAAATCTTCCTTCAACAACATAGAAAACGAACCACCATTTGAGTTTGTGTCCTGAGAAGTCCCAGACTCGGCTGAAGATCTGATTATGTCTCTGTGCATATTGTACATGTAAATATCTATAATGTAAATGTAATTTAAGAATCAAATTTTTCGAATGGCAATCAACTGTTTATTATTTATCTATTTATTATCCTGTTGAGTTGATGAAATAGATGATTTCTTTTTAAATATATAATTTATATAACTTATCCTGATTTTCTGAAAATATGCAATAGCCTATGATTTTCCTGAACTCTGTGTTGTTGGGAGAACTCTGGCCAGAAAACGTCCTGCTTATTTATTGCCAGATATGGTTTATTTCTAAGCGTTGTCAATAAATGCTATTTACACCTTTTCCTGAAGGTTTTTGAGTACATGATTTGATAG